CTGTTCCGGAATGGACAGCTACACAGGTAGAAGGCTACATACCTCCCCAAGGGACCTCCCTCACAATCTGCTAGCAAGGAAATTCCTTGCTGGCCCAAAGATCTTTACCCGAAAACCATTCTCTTGAATTGTCATGCTGACAATGTAAATGAATGGCTTATCTTGACAGGCAGTGGACAAAGACAGGCCTGGGAGTCATCCCTCCACTCCCCTGAAACAAATGCATATTTGACTGCTTCCTCTACTGTGTACCTTATCTTATATACAATCCAGATTCACTGAGCAGGAGATGAACGCCCAGTTGAGTGTTCCTCTAAACCCTCTCCTGTCACATCTAAAGTGCGAATTCAGTCAACACTGATTAAAGCCTGCAAAGAAGGAAACTACTTCATTTATTCACACTTCCTTTTTCTTTTTTTTCCTCTAATGCCCACTGTTTCCCTTTTAAATATTGAAGTCTCCCAACCGTCTTTGGAAGAAGCACAAATCTCAGATGCTCCTGTCATATTGTGTTCCTTTTTCCCAGGTGCATCCTCAACCTTGGCACCAGAAACATCTACATTGATTGAGACTTGGCTCCAATGCTTTTTGGTTCACACTTATTTATAACTTTAAAGATTTCTCCCCAAACAAGAGGCCAGTGACTTTTGAGAAAGAGCTTTTTTAGTTTGTCATAGCCTCTATTTCTAAAGAAATTTAAAATCTAATTTTCAATTTAGAGCGAGGCTCTTATCCCCACATCACTGCCTTTAAAATCTCTCTGGAGAGATGCCAAGATTCAGTAAGACATTTTCATGATGAAATACCAAGAAACGATTCCAGTCCTTCACTTGGGAAAACAATGCACCCTCTGCAAGAAAGGACAGGCTGCTTCTAAAGTTCATGGTAAACCCAGTCAACTTGGATTAATTGCTAACCCAGGAATTCTTCCTGGGGGATGTGGGACTCTATTAGTGAAAAGACTTTTTGACCTAGCCTCACCCCTACACAATGTATTTAATAAGAAGTCTGACATTCCACTACTGCTTTAGAAAGACTTGGACCCAGCTTCTCTGAGGTAGGATCCTTAGATCTTCATGAAAAACAGAACATTCCCTTACTCTCCATTTCCTCTTCCACAGCGTTAGCAGGGTGGACTGGATGGGCCATATGCCAGATCCTTTGATTTCTATTTGCCACCACACGAACTGACACTGCTGCCCAGAAGCATTCCCCTGCACATCCACATCACAGCCCTCCTGCTGGCAGCTTGGAATTTAGACCTTTTACTCTCAATGCTCCAGGAAACCAGATGTACTTCTTTCTTTCTTGTCCATTGGTGATATCCTTGACAATGTAGTTTAGGTAAGTTGGCATGTAGCATTAAAACCTGTATTAAGGATGGAATGGAAAACCCTTCCCTTTCAAGCTTTACAGGTACGTTGTGTCAAGTGGAGAAGATCAGTTCTGGTTAGCAGCTTTATTGCCACAGAAAGGACACTGGCAGATACTTCTCATAGCTCTAGTCATGCTGAATTCCCGGAAAGGGGTGTCAGAATGAATTGCTCTAAGCTCTTCTCCCTGGTAGAAGAACCTGTGACTTCTCTTGGAGATCTCTTCAATTTTCGGTGAGTCACCAATTGTTCTTGATTTCTATGGCTTAAATAAGCTGCCAGATTTCTGCCTTTACAGCCCAAGGAGCTTGTCATGGACCATGGGCATGGAGGGTCTTCTCCAGAACTCCACTAACTTCGTCCTCACAGGCCTCATCACCCATCCTGCCTTCCCCGGGCTTCTCTTTGCAATAGTCTTCTCCATCTTTGTGGTGGCTATAACAGCCAACTTGGTCATGATTCTGCTCATCCACATGGACTCCCGCCTCCACACACCCATGTACTTCTTGCTCAGCCAGCTCTCCATCATGGATACCATCTACATCTGTATCACTGTCCCCAAGATGCTCCAGGACCTCCTGTCCAAGGACAAGACCATTTCCTTCCTGGGCTGTGCAGTTCAGATCTTCCTCTACCTGACCCTGATTGGAGGGGAATTCTTCCTGCTGGGTCTCATGGCCTATGACCGCTATGTGGCTGTGTGCAACCCTCTACGGTACCCTCTCCTCATGAACCGCAGGGTTTGCTTATTCATGGTGGTCGGCTCCTGGGTTGGTGGTTCCTTGGATGGGTTCATGCTGACTCCTGTCACTATGAGTTTCCCCTTCTGTAGATCCCGAGAGATCAATCACTTTTTCTGTGAGATCCCAGCCGTGCTGAAGTTGTCTTGCACAGACACGTCACTCTATGAGACCCTGATGTATGCCTGCTGCGTGCTGATGCTGCTTATCCCTCTATCTGTCATCTCTGTCTCCTACACGCACATCCTCCTGACTGTCCACAGGATGAACTCTGCTGAGGGCCGGCGCAAAGCCTTTGCTACGTGTTCCTCCCACATTATGGTGGTGAGCGTTTTCTACGGGGCAGCCTTCTACACCAACGTGCTGCCCCACTCCTACCACACTCCAGAGAAAGATAAAGTGGTGTCTGCCTTCTACACCATCCTCACCCCCATGCTCAACCCACTCATCTACAGCTTGAGGAATAAAGATGTGGCTGCAGCTCTGAGGAAAGTACTAGGGAGATGTGGTTCCTCCCAGAGCATCAGGGTGGCGACTGTGATCAGGAAGGGCTAGCAGGGACTCCCACAGCATCAGAGTGGTGACTGTGATCGGGAAGGATTAGCGGGGACTCCCAGAGCATCAGGGGTGGTGACTGATCAGGAAGGACTAGCAAGGACTAGCGCAAACATCTGCGGTGCTGCGGCCAATAACGCAGCTATTACAGAAAATATGGTATTGGTTCTGAAGAATGTTCAGTGTCACTTTCAGCAATTCAAAATTAACAGGCAAAATCATCCTGTTGCAAGGATTACTTAGGAACAGTAGCGAAGTTGGTGAGCATCTCCGCATTAGTCAACTTTGTTCAACTGGATTCACAAACATTTCCAGAGGGCATTCTCAGTCAAGTAGCCCTACAAACCATTCATGGCACGCCAAGCAGCTCTTGGAAGTGCCCATGTTAACATGTGACCATGAGTCCTTCCTGTCTGTATTGCTAACGTGTGATCATGAGTCCTGCCTGCCTGTATTGCTGACGTGTGATCATGAGTCCTGCCTGTCTGTATTGCTAACGTGTGATGAGTCCTTCTGTGTCTGTATTGCTAACGTGTGATCGTGAGTCCTTCCTGTCTATATTGCTAATGTGTGACCATGAGTCCTGCCTGTCTGTATTGCTAACGTGTGACCATGAGTCCTGCCTGTCTGTATTGCTAACGTGTGATCATGGGTCCTGCCTGTCTGTATTGCTAACGTGTGATCATGGGTCCTGCCTGTCTGTATTGCTAACACGTGATTGAGTCCTGCCTGTCTCTATTGTTAACCTGTGATCATGAGTCCTGCCTGTCTGTCTGTATTGCTGACCAACTTTTGAATGGAAATTGGAAGGAGCATTTGCCACCTCCTTGATGACTTAATTTCAAACATTCAATACAAGTAAAATATTTTCTAGTGCTAAATGTGTAGCAATTTTATTAGAAAACATTTAGGAAGGTGATACTATTTTTGGTTCCATGTTCTTAGTTACATTTTATGAATGTTATCACTTACCTCTGAAATTAAATACTTGCCCTGCCTTTATTCACATGGAGTCCAATATATTCCTGGAAATATTGATTCATTGATTGAAAATTGACTCTGCCATTAAGATTGTTACATGGCCAAAAACCTACAAAACTGCCATTTATGCTCAAATTGTTAATAGATAAATGTAGAATGAATAAACCAAGACATTTTATTAGCTAACTTAGTTCCCGTGGAATAAGTTGCTCAATTTTCTTATTCTCAACATCTTCATTGATATGCTGAAGACAAGTATTTTTGTAATTAGTTGGAGTTAGGTGTGGTGCTTTGATAGATGTGTAACTTTGGTGGAATACTAACTAAGCAAAGACTACACTGACCCCACCATTCATGTAACTTTAGTTTCTCCTGTGTGTAAGGTCCTGAAATATGAGACATAAAAAATATTGACGGACCTGGTGTTTATTTTCTTTGTTGATACGAGGCTTAGAAAACATTGGACAGAGCGGTTACATAGTTGACAAAGACTAAGCAAAGGTTACTCAGCCTTATGTTGTTCTAGTGTCAACACAGATAGAAGGAAAAATGTTTCCTCCATTGTTGCTGACGTAGATAAAGAATATTCCCTTCAATATGCTAACCCCTAGGTGGCTTTTCATTCAGAAGGTTCCTAATAATTTGATCTTTACCCTGAAATCAAACACATGGAAAAGAGATGGAAGAATGTCCTGGAGGGATTAAGTGAAGAAACAGACCAGGATTCATTTATGAAATATCCTCGGTGTTATTTCAATTCAGCTCCATTCACATTTTATTCTTTTGTGTCTCTGCACTAATGCCCTCCATATTCTCCATTCTCCTGCCTTAGCTAGCACCTTCTCGATCTTCCCTCTACAAAACTCCTTCAGTTCACATTGCATTTGTGCTCTATCCTGGGATATGTGTTTTCTTTCCCATTTCCTCAGTTGCTATGTATTAAAAATTAGGACTTTTATTCTTATGTTTCCAAGATTAATTCTTTGCATATTTAACTAGAATAT